GTGAGCCCTTCATTGCAACAAAGATTTTTCTAGAGCCCCTGCACTATCTGGGGCTATGTCAGGCCTCACACTCCTGCTCACACGTTTGGAGGCTACCTTGGCCAGTATTACCTTAATCCAGCATTTAGGGGAAGGAGCATTTCAAGACTAAATTTTCTAAACTGCTCAAGCCTACCTCATTTTATTTCTTGTGTATTTTAACACTTTTGGATGAGGACTCTTCCTAGAACCTACTAACAATTCCCCCCCGCCCCCATGCCAAGATTCTTTAAAGACTTTCTTGAAAACGCTTCAGTCTTTTCTTCTTAGCTCAAAAGTACTATCCTAAATACTAGCTCTGGCATTACAGGGAGTTAATTTGTGGGCACACACAGTAAATTATAAACCCCTTAAGCAGAGAAGATTGTATTATCAGTTTATTAGTTTTCTTATTCATTCCTTCAGCACACATTTCTGTTGCCTCCAATGCAGCAGAGAAATTGACTTCTACAGTTTCCACAACAGTCCAGATTTCAACTGTGTAGTGCTCTTTCAGCCAGAAAGTACACTTGTGTTTCCCTGGCCATAGGTCCTGAACCTCACTTCTGAAAAGTCATTGTGCATAGAGAGCTAATAGCTGTACCCTAAATGATCCTGGCTTTGAATTCTCTTATCTGCTTGGATAGTATTATCTGTCTCTTCCTCTGCATTCTAATTTGCTACTTCTAATCTGCTGGGAATTACAATAAGAAAGAACCATTTAATCATTTTTACAACTGTGCCTAAAGAGAGTGTGTGTAAGTGCCGAGAGAGTGTATGAGGGACTTGCCCATGAGTAAATGCATGAATTTTAGGTCAAGGGTTTTTTGCTTCTCTTTTGGTTGATTACCTCAGAGATCAGTTTTACTTTCTTTCTCATTCTTGACCTATCATCACTAGCTGATATGGATGATGTGTACAACTTCTGAGTAAGAATAATGTCAATGGGACGGGATGGGATTGGCTGGTGATTCTGTTGATCTTAAAGTTTATATATTTTAAGTTTAGTGTTTCAGAATGAGACCAAAGCGGTGACATTTTCAACCTCTTCGGTCTCTCTTCAGTTTTTTCATTTTAAGTTTTTGTTGTGCTTCTATCACTTAAAGGAAGCCTCCAAGTTGAAATCAAATACTAATGACATTTTTATCTAATGTATAAATGTGTTTTTATTATTTATTAGGAAATTTATTTTACTTGGCCCTCAGCCATGACATATCATGGCATAATCACTATCCTAAATTTGTATATCTTATCCTTGCATAAGGTAAGACTTTCTATGAATTACACATATTTGTATTTTCCTCTCTTACATATTTTAAGAATTTTTTTATACTTTGTTTTCTGCAAATGAAATATTGCTCATAAGCCAGGTGATGGCTGTCCACGCCTCTTTTCCCCTGCTTACCCTTGCTTAGATCTTATGGTAGAATCTTTTCATAGAAGACACAGAAAGACATGAAAGAAAGAGCTGGAGAAGCCTGAGGGGCTGCCCAGTGAGTGGTCTGCTAGGATGCTGTGCCACAGCCCAGGCACAGGAGGCAGGGAGAGCAATGGGGCCCTTCCCTTCCACCAACATTCAGCAGAATTTGCAGCTCCATGTTTCCAAAGCTTCCAGGGCACTTGCATTTAGAGAGAGAGAGCAAGCAAGCTGCCTTTCCTCTTCCTCAGTTCTGCCAGCCACACTCTTGCCATGATGAGCAGTTTCAGCCAAAAGCTCCTTCCCCTGCCCTAACACCTCCTGCAAGGCCTGAGGTCTGGAAGCCACCTGCGCCTGCTGGCCCCTCCTTTCTTGTTTCTGCAATGGATGTTGTGGCCCTGTGAGGGAGAAGAGAAAAAGAAGTTGCCCTCCTCCCTCTATCCTCACCTCCTGCCATGCTGTCACCCTTATAAGAGAGAAGGGCTAACCATCCAGGCTAATCCTCCAGTGATGCAGGAGAGGACATCCTGGCCGGAAGAGTCAGAGCTTCCAGGTGAGCTCAGGTGGGTCAGCCCCCGAGGCTGTGAAGAGCCCAGGGGCCAGTAGATGCCACTTTTGCTCCAGGAAGAATCTTCAACTGTGTCCTTTTTATTCAAGGGGCTCTCTTTTCAGCGAATCTCTAGATGTACTAGTCACAAACACTCGCATTTATTAAAATGTATCCATGATCCCACAATCCTTTTACATATTTCTCTCCAGGAGTATCACATTTCTGAGGGCCCTGTGCCTGTTTTCTGCAGGAAGTTGCTGTTGTCCCGGGTCCCCCTGCCCCCAGCACCTCTGTTACAAGAAGCAGACCCTTCATGCCACACTGGGACCCAGGGAGGCCCCAAGCCAGGATGCTGGGATCTTAGTAAAGGTTGGAATGATGTCAGAACATAGAGGAGGCAGAATTCCCCCCATAGCATCATCCTGGAGGGCGCTGATTTGTGTGCTCTGCCAGGTTCATCTGTGACTCAGGATTTAAAAGCCCCAGGTGTGGTGTCCCTTCTGTGCCTGCAAGGTGCGTCTTTAGCAGTTCTCCCTGGTGTGGAAGGATCAGTGGTTCTTGCAGCCTAGGCACCCTCCACAGCAAGCCCAACACAGGTGCTGTGAGCAGCTGGTTCATGAACGGTGATCCTGGGGAGAAGAGGAGGATGAAAATGGAAAACCAGTGCAAAGGTGTGTCATCCAGTTGGTTACTGCTGTGGGTGCCCGGGCTTCCATCCCACCAGAGCCCCCACTAGCCAGGGCAGCCTGGCGGAGGTGAGCATCATTCTGCTTTCTGGCTGCACCTGTGTGGACAGAGCCCGTTCCAAAGCCTCCCAGGCACAGGGCAGACATCAAGCAAGGGGCAGAGCTGGGGCGAGGGCTCTGGGTGCCCCCGTTATTGAACACAGGCCTGAAGGGAGCCTAAGAGGTGGCTGGCAGGAGATACTACAAGGCAGAAAGACAGGGCAGCAGTCTTTGTACTGTACGTTTTTGTTTTTTAAGAGAGAACAAAAAGTCAAGGTTGAGAGATGAGAAATACTCTTGCCAAAAAGAGAACACCAAAATCCTGGAGTCACGGGTCTTCCATTACCCTCTCTAGCATTTCTGCTTGTCTTTTCCCTAGTATTGGTGAAGAATTTTTAAAGTAACCAACCCATACCGTTGGTTACAGGCCCTGTGGTCACCAGGCTGTCTCCCCATGATGGGGATGGAGAGTGGTTAGTGCAGAAACTTAGACCTCCCCTCCAGCTTGTTGAATGCCCTGAAGTTTATCTAGAAGGGAAGATACTCAAGCGTAGGATTTCAGTGATGCATTTGGACAGCATCAGTACTATGCTTCAGCGTCAAAAACGTCACTTTGGGTAGGAACAATACATAATGCGTGGCAATGCCTTTTGTGACACCTGTTCAGGAGATTCCCATAGGAAGCTTCTGAGGCAGAGTCCTCAGGTGAGGAGGGGGACAGGCCTGGGTCTTGGGGGAAGGTGGAGATGACCAGCCTCATGCCTCTCTCCCCAGTGGCCTCAGTCTCCATCAGGCAAATCTTGAGAAGCCTCCTCCATTCTGCAGGCAAATGACTGAGATGTGTGAGCTCTGCTTCCCAACAGGCGGAAATTCACATGGGGAAGGGCACCTGTGAATGGCCTTCTAGAACTATCAGGAAGTTCTGGATTTAGTACCCTGTGAGAGCAGATGGTCCTGGGTGCACTCGGATGATCCTGCCTAGCCAGCTGGATTGCAGAGTGGTCATCATTATCAGTGAGCTATTGAGGGGTTGAGAGCAGTCAGTGTCATGTATAAGGATGGGTTGGGGTACCGGCCAACGCCCGCCTTGAGGCCTGGCCGCCGGATGGGAGGCGAGAGCACAAGAGAGTCCTGGCTAGGTGTGCCCCGCTCTGCAGGGCCACACCATCCACTGGAAACCCTGTGCCCACTGGGCTGCGTGCTAAGAGGCTGTGGCCAATGCTCTTGTCCAAATTTTACTGAATCTGCAGTCTCTCTTAATTCACTCCAAAGTTTAATGTGTTAGCTTGCGAATAAATAAATAAATAAATAAATAAATAAATAAATGGAAAGAAACAGTCCTCAGAAAGTCCCAGTCAAATTTTAATTCCAACAGATATTCAGCAGTTTCCTCTAAGAACAATGAGAGTTCTGGGGCTAGCCAGTGTTTCTCTTGGAAAATAAGGAAGAGGGAAAGCGGTGCATTCATTTAAAAACCTGCCCTAGGGAGGCAGCGTTCCCTGTGAACTCCGAGGCCACAGTGAGCAGAGCAGGCTGGAGGCCTCCCGGCTGTCCTGCCCCTCCTGCCACATGCCTGTGAAAATGCTAGATAAGGACTTTTTCTCAGCAACTTCCACGCTCCTTCAGTGGGGATGTCTTTGACTCAGAGCTCTGCCACTGGTTATCTCCACGAACAGAAAATGCCACAGATGGGTTAATTCACTGTGTTGTTCTCATTTTCCCTCAGTTTCAGGCTTTTCTCTCCTTGCCTGTTTTCCTCGCTTAAAAAATGATGTGGGGGTCCCTAAACGCATCTACCCCGATAGATTTATGTTTTCTTTTCCATTAGTCCACTTTGCGTCTCAGCCCTAAAATTAAGTTTTTGATTATAATGTAAGGAAGTTTTACCATATTTTAACTCTGGCTTTTTAAATACAAAAGAAAAATAACAGAATGGCCTTCTAGAACTATCAGGAACTTCTGGATCTAGTACCCTGTGGGGACAGATGGTCTGGAGCCAGCGCACTTGGATGATCTCTCTCAGCCATCTGGACCATAGAGTGAACTTGTTACTGTCCCTCCAAGGCTGACAACTATGAGCTCATACTCTTCTAGCAGTTTAATTTAGACCCAAGAAAGGCTGTGTGTGTGTGAATTTGTGAGAGTGTGTGAGTGTGTCTTTGTGCCTGTGTTTCTGTGTGTGTCTGTGTGTACATGTGTGTCTGTGGGGTGTGTCTGTGTGTGCACGGCTGTGTGTCTGTGCGTGTGCATGGCTTTGTCTGTGTGTGTGCGCACGCACTCTGCTAAGCTACTCAATGCAATTCCTTACTCTTACTTCCCTTTCTGTCACTTCTCCATAATTCTTTGTATTTCGGTTGGGCTGGTATCTCGCGGCGGCTTCCTCTTTTCCTGCATTCCTATATTTCATTATTTGCTCTTGTTCCTCTTCTAGGGCTTTTACAATATAGCCAGGAGGATGTGGAAACCCAGTTACAAGATGACACACAAGCACAGTGTCACAATCGCTGTGCTTGGGCCCTACCTCCTGGAGACCAGGGTGGGACGGTGTCTCTGGATATGGAGGGAAGGGCGGAAGATCACGGGGTGGCAGAAGGCCCGACTGTCCGGTCTTCTGGAAGCTGGGGTCTCGTGGTCGCTGGGCTGGTGGTGCTCTAAAACCTAGAGTAACCGAGAGCAGGATGACTGCACCCCTGACTGCCGACTCACCGGGCTTCGGAGGGCCATGGGTGTGTGATTCCACTTGTGATCCTCCTACTTCCCCAGCCCACCCTGGTGGTCTCCCACTTCTCTCTCTCTGCCTGTGGAGTGTTATAACCGACTCCTTCTTCTAGGCATCTCCATCCCAACCCCAGACCAGTTCCCTTAAACCACCTCCCACCACAGGACCCCCACAAGCAGGGACCTCTCACAGTTCCTGTTGCCTGGGGACTTCATCTCAGCTTCCAAGGCCTCTGGAACCAGGCCCTGCATCCTGGGCATGACTGTCCCCATGATTCTCTGAGCCAGCCACCACCCCACCACCCCCCCACCGCCAAGTCCACTGCTGACCCTGCTGTAGCCCCCCACCTCCACTTGTTGAGATTCCCTCTTCCTGCTTCTCATTTTGAATGTCACCCTTCTGTGACTTCTCACAACCCCCCTGCCACCCCTCCCTCCAGTTGGCATGGCTTAGTCTTCCTAAGAACATGTGCTGCTTCCCAGTACCCAGGGCTGCTGTGCACCGTGGCACGTGAGTTTCGGTGCATCTTCCTCCTGCTGTTTATAAATTGCAACATCCCTGGACAGATCTTGGATTTTCCCTCTATAATTTCTCTGGAGACTCCCTCGGGGTTTGCACACACATCTGTGGAATGCCCAAGTTGGAGATGGTCCTCCCTGATGTGTAGTGTGGGCTATTCAGAGGGCCTCATTTCATAAACTCATTAACAGCTAGGACGCGAAGACTTGGAGAAGTTAGCTCAGGACACACGGAGTGGGAGGGAGGCAACGAGTTAAGAAATGGGCTTTGGAGTGCCTCGAATTTGGCCTCCACTTTTCTTTTCTACTGTCTTACCTGGTCTTAGGCAGGTCGGGTGACCATCTGGAGTCGGAGTTTCTCTCATTTGTAAAGCGGGGGTGATATTTTTCTCACAGGGCTGCTTCAAGGGTTAACAAAGTTAATGTCTAGGAAGGACATAGCATAGCACCTTCACCTGGTTGCAAGCCCCTGGAGTCACATGGCAACAGCTGTGGAACCAGGTAAATGACTTGACTTACATGTTACACGCTCTTAGTTGTTCGATTTGTAAATGGGAAGAGTGTGTGACCCAAATTAGTCGTTTCCAGATATTTCCTGGTAAATGGTTGTTGAATCATAAAACTAGAAAGATGGGAAAGAAAGGGAGGAACCCCCCTTACTTCGAAGAAGTGTTGTTGATGTGAAGGACAGGACTTTTTGAGACACTCTCATCCTAAGAAACAGCTGATATCTACTAGGAAAAAACATGACATTTGAAGTTTCTTCCTAAGAGATGTGAGGTTTTGACAGAAGTGCCAGGAAGCCAGAGGTGTGTGAGTAGTGGGCCAATCTCGCGTGAAGGCTGTGGGACGGGGCAGGAGAGGGGCAGCCAGCATTTCCTGAGCGCCAGCTAATGGCGGGGACCTGGCACCTTTGCTCTGTGACTCTCCAGCTGTATGGTGACATGAGGCTGGCGTTTTCTTTGGTTTCATACGTGAGGAAGCTGAGGCTTGGTGATGTCCTGTGCATGGCTCGGACTCCAGAGCTACTCAGAGGCAGAGGCCGTCTGTAAACACCTTCAGGTGGTTGGAGGCAGGGTGCTGCAGCCAATGCTGATCACTCACAAGCCAAGGCTTTATTGTAAGGGCTAAATAAAATAACATATGCCTAGCATTTATACAGCACGGGGCTTTTTAGGAAATAGTGAGACGACCATGGAGAGGTGGAGGAAGAGAGAAGGGAAAGAAGAAAAAGAAAAAAAAAGCCTTAAAGAGTTTCTTAAGAGAACTATATATTACAAAGTCCTTGGAGTTTTTTTTCCCTGGTTAGACATAAGTTTACATGAAACGTTAAACGGCTTAAAGTAGCCACATCTCCTTCCTTATGTCTTCTCACAGCCACTTGTGAGTTTCTTATCAAGATACAGAATTATGGCCAAGTGCGGTAGCTCACACGTGTAATCCCAGCACTTTGAGAGACTGAGGTGGAAGGATCATGTGTGCTCAGGAGTTTCAGACCAACCTAGGCAATATGGTAAAACCCTGTCTCTACAAAAAAATACAAAAATTAGCTGGGCATGGTGGCATATTCCAATAGTTCCAGGCACTCGGGAGGCTGAGACAGGAGGATTGCTTGAGCCCAAGAGGTCAAGACTGCAGTGAGCTGTGATCGAGCCACTGCACTACAGCCTGGGCCACAGAGCAAGATCCTGTCTCAAAAAATAAAATAAAATAAAATAAATTCTGCAACAAGTCACAATTCCTTGCTCAGAAATCTCTACAGGTGTGCTTCTTTGTTAAGAAATGGAGGAAACATGAATTTCATCCTGACTTCTGAGTCTTGTAGAGACCAGATCTGACTCCTGCAGCCTTCTGCCCACAGAGCTGGCAGGCGGGGGAATGTGCGCAGAGTGAGGAGGAGCTGATCTGACATTCCGAACAGTGGAGACTGCTGCCTATTTGGCCGCACCACTGTCCTTCTGCATGGAAAAGTCACAGTAAATAATGGACTCTCTACCTGTGAGTCGATTTTACTGAGCTGCCTTTTTAAATATATGTGTAGAAAGGGCGATCTCTGTGTGTCATTTGCACATGTACATACACATGTACACACGTGCACACGTGGTCACTCATGTACACATGTGTGTGCACCAGTGCACCAGACCAGATGCACCCACCCAATTCCACGCTCCTCAGCCCCTTGCTTTCCTCTGCAGACAGCCAGTTCAGCTACAGTTATGCCAGATTGCCTGCACTCTGATCTTTACCATCACCAGACTCTCAGCTTGAGCTCATGCCTGAGAAATCCACTTTCTGGGAGGAAGGCAGAAGAAACTGCCAAGGCAGGACTGAAGACTTGACCTCCACCTGTAGTGGGGTCAGGTCACCAGAGGCTGGCTGACTCCCCAGGATTTCTCAGCAGAGTATTACACAAATACCCCTTCCTTAAAGATTAGCAACCACTTAAAGACACAAAGTGTGCAGGACTGTACCCATGGCCGAGAGCGGCGGGATTAAGAGGGCAACTGAGTTGTTCTTCCCATCCCTCCTCCTCTGTGCTGAGTCACCTTCTGCTTGGAATTCTGACAGGGACCCGTTGGGCTTCTGGAAGGGAGGGACAGCAGAGGATCCACCCTCTGTGTGTCCTGGGGGAGATTACTTATCTCTGGCCTCCCTGAAGCAGGGCCTGGGCTTCTGGAATCTTTGAGGCTGACACCCTGCCAGCCCTGGGGATGAGAGGGAATGGCCGTGTCTGTCTGCAGAGCCTGAGGAGGAGCTGAGCACAGCCTCCAGAGTTCTCTTCAGTTGATCGCTTAGGTGGACAAAGGCCACAGAAATGGATTTAAACTCCTCAGCCCTTTCTTTGCATGTTTGTTCTCATTTGAAGTCAGAAGTGATATGTCCTACACCTCAAGAACGTGTGAAATGCACATACAATAACCCCATTTCAGGAAGCCAAGTCCAGCTTAACAGTCAAAACATTTCCTTCAGTCTTTAGTCCTTCACTTTGCCGAACTCCCTTTTACACCGGCAGCAACAGTTTAACCTGTTGCTTCTGTAAGAGTGTGCTACTGGGAAAACCACATCTAAAACACGTGTGCAGTTACATCAGCTAGAGCACATGCTAAACAGTTGATCAAAGGCTCTTGCCTTGTGGCCCACGCTGCAGACACTCTGACGACTGCCGAGCTCCGCAGCCCCATGTCGTCCCTTCCGCACTGCCTGCTGTGCCTCTCCTCTCCATGTGGCAGGGAACACAGCCAGTCATCACCATGTGGCTCTGCCCGGCGCTGCCCCAGCATGTCCTGACAGGGCCTAGATATGGAAAGGTGGCTCTCCATGCACACACCCCAAGCCCCTCCTGCCCGCCGTGTGACCCACACTCTTATGGGCAGCCCAGTTATTTTGTAGCATTTCCCTTCCTTATCATTTTGGCCCAGTGATCCAGCACAAATCTCCCTTATTAGAATAAAATTTGGAATGACAAAATTAAATTTCATTTTTCACTTATATTGAGGACCTCACACTCTTCACCCCTGCCACGATCCCTGACAAGAGCCTTCCTATCTAATCATTGTTCCTCCAGCCCTCTTAGTTTTCTTCAGCCTTTCTTGATTGCCTGAATGTCCCTTTCCCTTCTCCTTTTAAAGCATGAACCAAGCTTTCTTACCCCGTTCTCATTATCATTTTTGCATTTTCTTCTTTGCATATGATTCTCCTTAAATTATAAAACTTGGGGGTAATTTCTAGAGGTGCCATCATAGTGCTTCTGTCTACTCAGTGTCTTTAGAATCAGCAAATATCATTTTTACAAAAAAGTAGTATTTCTTCCAAAAAAGAGTAAGCAAGAAGGTTACAACACTGGGAAAATATCCCTAAGCCTGTTCTTCAACCTGTTGAATGTTTTCCCCTAAATTGTTATATGGAGATCCTGGACCCGGAAGTTGGCTGACATGAAACAGGCCTAGCAGGGCAGCTGAGGAAATGCTCCAACCTCAGGATCCAGGAAGATTGCACATGGCACCAAAACAATCATTTAAAAGCTAATCCTGGCCAGGCACAGTGGCTCACGCCTGTAATCCCAGCACTTTGGGAGGCCGAGGTGGGCTGATCACAAGGTCAAGAGATCGAGACCATCCTGACCAACATGGTGAAACCCCATCTCTACCAAAAGTACAAATATTAGCTGGGCATGGTGGTGCGCGCCTGTAGTCCCAGCTACCCGGGAGGCTGAGGCAGGAGAATCACTTGAACCCGGGAGGAGGAGGTTGCAGTGAGCCAAGATCATGCCACTGCACTCCAGCCTGGTGACAGAGCAAGACTCCATCTCAAAAAAGAAAAAAAAAGCTAATCCCATAAAAGAACCATCATTTTGAACCTGCTGTTTCCTTTCTTGTACTCTTTAGAAGTACCCATTTCTCCCTTTCTAAGCCATAGGTGTATTAATTGGAGCTTTTTCTATCTTAATTAGTTCACTGTGAACAATTAAAATTGTGTTAATAAAACAAAAACAAAAATAGGACTGGTGCCTAGTTGTACTACATGAAGAGAGAAAGGGCCAGACATTGGTTTTTCCTAATCTTCTGTCAAGTTCTCCAAATCATCTGCTCTGGAAGGTAGCTCCAACAGCTGGGATTTGAAGTAAAGCATAGTGACTTTGGCCATCACTGACATGTCCCATTTGAAGCAACCAAAACTGTCCCTCGACCTGACACTCATCCCTGAAACACCATGAGGGTAAGTGAGGCGCTTCGGAAGGTCCACTCAACCCCATTGCCAGATAGAGTAAGTGTCTGCCAGGGGCATTTGGAGCTGAAGGGAAGACTGTACAGACTCACGGTTTGCAGGCACTGAAGGCGTTTTCCTGCCTTCTTTTTCACCTTCAGTGGACTTGCAAAGCACTAGCCCTATTGTTTTTCCCATCTGGGAAACATGGTGAATGTTGGTTGGTTGTAGCTAATCCTATGGGTCTTGAGGTCTTTGTTGACAAGAAGGTAGATGTTATCTTTATCTGCGTGTGGCTTTCTACTAAAACATGAGCTACAGGGCTCTCTTTTTTGTTTTAAAGCATTTTTCCATAAGGTTCACCCTTACTATTGCTTATCTGAATAATATTACCTGCTGAGAAGTTTATTCATTGCTCACCAGTTGTAGGGAGATTTTGACACAGGACTGGAGGATTTTTTTCTCATCGTAACAGTGCAGACCCATGGAAAGCTTGGAAGCAGTTGTGACCGGATAAGAGCAGGTTGAGGATGATAATCTTAGGGCAATGAGCAGGTTGATTGAGAGGGGTGCCTGAAAGCAAGGTCCCCATGATGCAAGCAAACAAACTCACATGCCAGACGGTGGACAGGAAACACAGGCAGGATGTGGTGCAGGCTGGGCTGCCTTGGCTGGGCAAAGGCAGGGGCTTCATGGCCATGCTGGGATGTGACGTGGTTGGAAAACAATAAGAATGGAGACCTCTCCAAAGACCTCAGACATAATTTGGCCATGAGAGGCAAGGGTAGAGGCGAGCCCCCTGTGGGTTGGAATGTATGGAATCCAGATGAAGCACCATCAACATGCATGGGCTACATAGGAGAGCTGGGTCTGGGGGAAAAGATGGGATTTGGGTTTGGGTGTGCATGTTCCAGGCATGGAGGGAAGAATGGGCAGAATGACGAGGATCAAGCCCTGGTGGAGCCCCCAGACCAGGGCCCTGGGCATATTTCCACTTGCCTTCTTCTGCAAACTTTTGTGTGCCTGTTGGGTGGAAGGTACTATGCTGGGGCCATCCAGGATCCGGAGCAGTGTAAGACATCATGGCCTGCATGGTGTGACCCTTGACATCTGAAAAGAACGAGCTGGTGGAGTGGGAAGGAGACAAGTGGCAGCAGAGTTGACATCATCAGGACTGACTGCAGGACAGGCGGTGAAACGAGCCACTGAGGAGTTACCCAGTGCCCTGGGGAGCTTAGATGTGAGACTTACACCACCCAGCACTCCCCAGCTCTGTGTCCCTGGGTCCCACTGAACTTGATTGTATTTTAGTTGCCTCTTTTCTAAGACCGGAGCAACAATACCTTCCTTGAGTGTGCATGTGCAGTCCATAGATGGCAGCCAGTGTTCTCTTCCCATGAGAAGACTCTGAGCCTCCTCACTAGAGGGTGGTCTAAAAACAAATGGATCCATCCACAGAAGGTCTGAAAGGTTTTCATAGAATCTTGACTTGGTAGCACTTCAGGATCTAACTCGTGCTTTCCAGAAGTGTGGCCTGTGGTGTTCTGTCTGGAGTATTTGGTCCTCCCATCCACCTCCACCTTGCTGTCCTGTCCTGTGACTCTCACTAGCTCAGTCACCGGGTCAGGAAGCCCTGCCATGAAATGCTAGATTTGGAGGCATTGCCAAGGTACCACAAACCATACTCAAACAAGGTCATAATAGACTAGTGATCTCACTGTGGCTAACAGGTTCATGTGATTTAAAGAATGACAGCATTTTTTCTAAATTTTATAAATTTTATAAATTTCTCCTAAATACAAATCTGAATGTGTTTACCTTTAGACAGATTTTCCCAGAAAATTGTCAGTGTTCTCGAATTTGAAAGTAGATCAGATCTCCTCCCTCTAGTTTTGAAAATCTCAAGTAGGTTTAGCCTCTCCCCAGAGTGACAACGGCACAAGAAGTTTATAATTTTATGCACAGCTAAATGCAAACTGAAAAGTGTGGTTTGTGGGTATTTCATTTTTCCCATAATGTTCATCAATTTGGCAATTCAAATAGGATTCAGAATCCAAGGTGTTCGCAGCATTTTATATGAAAATGTGCCTGAGAGTTTGGGGAATAGAAATTCTTACCAAATAAGTTAAATTTGCTCTTGATAAGAATATATTTTGTAAAATGTAGAAAACTGAGAAAAAAAGTTTGACACCTGTTTTATCTGCATCCTTTTATTAAACAGTGGCCTGAATTTACTAAAGGACAGAGAACAGGGTTGAGAGGTAATCACTGAATAATAGCTTCGCTAATCCCACAGTGACTGCTTCTTATGACAAGCAAGAGGGTCAACTTAGAGGCAGGACTGTCTTCAGGGGCAAAAGCAAGTCAGCACCTACAAACCTCTCCAAGAGAGTGAGAAAAAGCAGGTTGTATGGCTCATTTTGCAGCTTGCCAGAAGCAATGTGGGAATATTGTCAGACTGCACAGACCTGGGGCCAGCTGGCTCCTAGAGTGCGAGGAGCTCTCAGTGACTGCTGTGCATACTCACCTGCTCTGTGACTTTGTTCAGTCCCTACCCTGGATGTGTGGTGAAGGGTGCCAGGCTTAGCTGCTGGACCAGTGAGGTCCCTGAGGGGGCAGGGCTAAGAGGTGTAGCAGTCGCACTTGACCAGTCATTGATTCACTGGTTGGGAATTTGTTCATTGAGGGGACACCATTACTCCCCATGCCTCACGTGCAGGTGAGTGTGTGTATATTTGCATTAACACACAAACACACTTATGTGTGTCCCTGTATGTGCAGCTGCAGTACCTTACACATCTTCCAGTGCCTCTCAAGCATCATAAAAACAGCTTCCACAAAACCTCTACTACCCACCTGGCATCCACAGAGCTCCCAGTGATTGGCTCCCAAAAGATACTGAACTTTGGCATGGAACAGAGTGAGTTTCCACATTTGCTGTTGTACATAATTACCTGTCCAGCTAGAATAGTACACACTTCTTTTACTGAGCCCAGAAGTTTATGTGCCTGAACACGGATGGTACAGGAACAAGGGTGAGCGCTTATCAATTCAGCATTACTCTGGAGACATGAAACAAACTAATAGGTACAGCTATATTTTGTTTTTTAAACAATTTTGTGAACCACATATTTGGGACAAAAATCAACAAGTAAATTTGAATTACACTAGGCAAAGGACTGATTCTTTTGAAACGTGATTGACATTCAACGTCTAACTTTCCAAAAGAAGACATACATGTGGCCCACAATCATATGAAATAAAGTTCATCATCATTGATCATTAGAGAAATGCAAATCAAAACCACAATGAGATACCATCTCACACCAGTCAGAATGGTTATTAATAAAAAGTCAAAGAATGACAGTTGCTGGTGAGGTTGTAGAGAAAAAGGAACGCTTATACACTGTTGAGGGGATTGTAAATTAGTTCAACCATGTGGAAGACAGTGTGGCAATTCCTCAAAGACCTATATACCATTTGACCCAGCAATCCCATTACTGCATATATACCCAAAGGAATATGAGTCATTCTACCGTAAGACACATGCACGCATTTGTTTGTTGCAGCACTATTCACGATAGCAAAAACATGGAATCAACCTACATGCCCATCAATGATAGACTGGATAAAGAAAATGTGGTACATATACCCCATGGAATACTATGCAGCCATAAGAAAAAGAATGAGATCATGCCCTTTGCAGGAACATGGATGGAGCTGGAGGCCATTATCCTTAGCAAACTAACCCAGGAACAGAAAACCAAGTGCAGATGTTCTCACTTTTAAGTGTGAGCTGAATGAGGAGAATACATGGGCACATAGAGGGGCCTATCAGAGGGTGGAGGGTGGGAGAAGGAAGAGTATCAGAAAAAATAACAGGTAGTAGATTTAATACCGGATGACAAAACAATCTGTATAACAAACCCCCATGACATGAGTTTACCTATATAACAAACCCGCACATGTACTCCTGAACTTAAAAGTTAAATTAAAAAAAAATTAATGTCTAATAATATATTACAGTATTCTTCATATTCAATGGCAATGTGTGAAGTGGGAAGTGTCTTGACAGAATTCGGTGTTTCAAGGCTTACACTTTGATGCCCAAGACTGCACAAGGCTACATTTTCTACTGGTGAGACAAATTCCAGACGCATTGCATTCAGAACCCAGCTTTCTTTTTGCCTTCTTTATTGCAGTTACATATGGGGCTGATGACTTTAGGGATTTCCATGCAATAATTCCCAAATCTTTCTCTCGTAAGTATATGCCTTGCTTCTGGAAAACAAAACACTGAGTGGCCTCCTGTATTGTTTCTTTCAGCCAGTAATGTTAAAGTAGAGACTCAGAGTGATGAAGAGAATGGGCGTGCCTGTGAAATGAATGGGGAAGAATGTGCGGAGGATTTACGAATGCTTGATGCCTCGGGAGAGAAAATGAATGGCTCCCACAGGGACCAAGGCAGCTCGGCTTTGTCGGGAGTTGGAGGCATTCGACTTCCTAACGGAAAACTAAAGTGTGATATCTGTGGGATCATTTGCATCGGGCCCAATGTGCTCATGGTTCACAAAAGAAGCCACACTGGTAAGGCCTGGCTCAGTTTTTCCTTTAGTGGCAGTTCTCACCAGCTCTCCTCTCTCCGTCCCAGGAGAACGGCCCTTCCAGTGCAATCAGTGCGGGGCCTCATTCACCCAGAAGGGCAACCTGCTCCGGCACATCAAGCTGCATTCCGGGGAGAAGCCCTTCAAATGCCACCTCTGCAACTACGCCTGCCGCCGGAGGGACGCCCTCACTGGCCACCTGAGGACGCACTCCGGTAGGTCCCCTGGATGCAGTCCGGGGCTGTCTTGGGGTCTTGAACTCAATTGTGTTTTCTGCAGTTGGTAAACCTCACAAATGTGGATATTGTGGCCGAAGCTATAAACAGCGAAGCTCTTTAGAGGAACATAAAGAGCGCTGCCACAACTACTTGGAAAGCATGGGCCTTCCGGGCACACTGTACCCAGGTAAGCGCTGCTGCTCGGAGGCCAGCCTGGTGTTCTAAACTGGCCTCTCTGTCTTTGACTTTAGTCATTAAAGAAGAAACTAATCACAGTGAAATGGCAGAAGACCTGTGCAAGATAGGATCAGAGAGATCTCTCGTGCTGGACAGACTAGCAAGTAACGTCGCCAAACGTAAGAGCTCTATGCCTCAGAAATTTCTTGGTAAGAGTTAAATGTTTGCTGTCTCTTAAAAAGCGCCCCACTCACTGTCGCCTGCTTTCCACAGGGGACAAGGGCCTGTCCGACACGCCCTACGACAGCAGCGCCAGCTACGAGAAGGAGAACGAAATGATGAAGTCCCACGTGATGGACCAAGCCATCAACAACGCCATCAACTACCTGGGGGCCGAGTCCCTGCGCCCGCTGGTGCAGACGCCCCCGGGCGGTTCCGAGGTGGTCCCGGTCATCAGCCCGATGTACCAGCTGCACAAGCCGCTCGCGGAGGGCACCCCGCGCTCCAACCACTCGGCCCAGGACAGCGCCGTGGAGAACCTGCTGCTGCTCTCCAAGGCCAAGTTGGTGCCCTCGGAGCGCGAGGCGTCCCCGAGCAACAGCTGCCAAGACTCCACGGACACCGAGAGCAACAACGAGGAGCAGCGCAGCGGTCTCATCTACCTGACCAACCACATCGCCCCGCACGCGCGCAACGGGCTGTCGCTCAAGGAGGAGCACCGCGCCTACGACCTGCTGCGCGCCGCCTCCGAGAACTCGCAGGACGCGCTCCGCGTGGTCAGCACCAGCGGGGAGCAGATGAAGGTGTACAAGTGCGAACACTGCCGGGTGCTCTTCCTGGATCACGTCATGTACACCATCCACATGGGCTGCCACGGCTTCCGTGATCCTTTTGAGTGCAACATGTGCGGCTACCACAGCCAGGACCGGTACGAGTTCTCGTCGCACATAACGCGAGGGGAGCACCGCTTCCACATGAGCTAAAGCCCTCCCGCGCCCCCACCCCAGACCCCGAGCCACCCCAGGAAAAGCACAAGGACTGCCGCCTTCTCGCTCCCGCCAGCAGCATAGACTGGACTGGACCAGACAATGTTGTGTTTGGATTTGTAACTGTTTTTTGTTTTTTGTTTGAGTTGGTTGATTGGGGTTTGATTTGCTTTTGAAAAGATTTTTATTTTTAGAGGCAGGGCTGCATTGGGAGCATCCAGAACTGCTACCTTCCTAGATGTTTCCCCAGACCGCTGGCTGAGATTCCCTCACCTGTCGCTTCCTAGAATCCCCTTCTCCAAACGATTAGTCTAAATTTTCAGAGAGAAATAGATAAAACACGCCACAGCCTGGGAAGGAGCGTGCTCTACCCTGTGCTAAGCACGGGGTTCGCGCACCAGGTGTCTTTTTCCAGTCCCCAGAAGCAGAGAGCACAGCCCCTGCTGTGTGGGTCTGCAGGTGAGCAGACAGGACAGGTGTGCCGCCACCCAAGTGCCAAGACACAGCAGGGCCAACAACCTGTGCCCAGGCCAGCTTCGAGCTACATGCATCTAGGGCGGAGAGGCTGCACTTGTGAGAGAAAATACTATTTCAAGTCATATTCTGCGTAGGAAAATGAATTGGTTGGGGAAAGTCGTGTCTGTCAGACTGCCCTGGGTGGAGGGAGACGCCGGGCTAGAGCCTTTGGGATCGTCCTGGATTCACTGGCTTTGCGGAGGCTGCTCAGATGGCCTGAGCCTCCCGAGGCTTGCTGCCCCGTAGGAGGAGACTGTCTTCCCGTGGGCATATCTGGGGAGCCCTGTTCCCCGCTTTTTCACTCCCATACCTTTAATGGCCCCCAAAATCTGTCACTACAATTTAAACACCAGTCCCGAAATTTGGATCTTCTTTCTTTTTGAATCTCTCAAACGGCAACATTCCTCAGAAACCAAAGCTTTATTTCAAATCTCTTCCTTCCCTGGCTGGTTCCATCTAGTACCAGAGGCCTCTTTTCCTGAAGAAATCCAATCCTAGCCCTCATTTTAATTATGTACATCTGTTTGTAGCCACAAGCCTGAATTTCTCAGTGTTGGTAAGTTTCTTTACCTACCCTCACTATATATTATTCTCGTTTTAAAACCCATAAAGGAGTGATTTAGAACAGTCATTAATTTTCAACTCAATGAAATATGTGAAGCCCAGCATCTCTGTTGCTAACACACAGAGCTCACCTGTTTGAAACCAAGCTTTCAAACATGTTGAAGCTCTTTACTGTAAAGGCAAGCCAGCATGTGTGTCCACACATACATAGGATGGCTGGCTCTGCACCTGTAGGATATTGGAATGCACAGGGCAATTGAGGGACTGAGCCAGACCTTCGGAGAGTAATGCCACCAGATCCCCTAGGAAAGAGGAGGCAAATGGCACTGCAGGTGAGAACCCCGCCCATCCGTGCTATGACATGGAGGCACTGAAGCCCGAGGAAGGTGTGTGGAGATTCTAATCCCAACAAGCAAGGGTCTCCTTCAAGATTAATGCTATCAATCATTAAGGTCATTACTCTCAACCACCTAGGCAATGAAGAATATACCATTTCAAATATTTACAGTACTTGTCTTCACCAACACTGTCCCAAGGTGAAATGAAGCAACAGAGAGGAAATTGTACATAAGTACCTCAGCATTTAATCCAAACAGGGGTTCTTAGTCTCAGCACTATGACATTTTGGGCTGACTACTTATTTGTTAGGCGGGAGCTCTCCTGTGCATTGTAGGATAATTAGCAGTATCCCTGGTGGCTACCCAATAGACGCCAGTAGCACCCCGAATTGACAACCCAAACTCTCCAGACATCACCAACTGTCCCCTGCGAGGAGAAATCACTCCTGGGGGAGAACCACTGACCCAAATGAATTCTAAACCAATCAAATGTCTGGGAAGCCCTCCAAGAAAAAAAATAGAAAAGCACTTGAAGAATATTCCCAATATTCCCGGTCAGCAGTATCAAGGCTGACTTGTGTTCATGTGGAGTCATTATAAATTCTATAAATCAATTATTCCCCTTCGGTCTTAAAAATATATTTCCTCATAAACATTTGAGTTTTGTTGAAAAGATGGAGTTTACAAAGATACCATTCTTGAGTCATGGATTTCTCTGCTCACAGAAGGGTGTGGCATTTGGAAACGGGAATAAACAAAATTGCTGCACCAATGCACTGAGTGAAGGAAGAGAGACAGAGGATCAAGGGCTTTAGACAGCACTCCTTCAATATGCAATCACAGAGAAAGATGCGCCTTATCCAAGTTAATATCTCTAAGGTGAGAGCCTTCTTAGAGTCAGTTTGTTGCAAATTTCACCTACTCTGTTCTTTTCCATCCATCCCCCTGAGTCAGTTGGTTGAAGGGAGTTATTTTTTCAAGTGGAATTCAAACAAAGCTCAAACCAGAACTGTAAATAGTGATTGCAGGAATTCTTTTCTAAACTGCTTTGCCCTTTCCTCTCACTGCCTTTTATAGCCAATATAAATGTCTCTTTGCACACCTTTTGTTGTGGTTTTATATTGTAACACCATTTTTCTTTGAAACTATTGTATTTAAAGTAAGGTTTCATATTATGTCAGCAAGTAATTAACTTATGTTTAAAAGGTGGCCATATCATGTACCAAAAGTTGCTGAAGTTTCTCTTCTAGCTGGTAAAGTAGGAGTTTGCATGACTTCACACTTTTTTTGCGTAGTTTCTTCTGTTGTATGATGGCGTGAGTGTGTGTCTTGGGTACCGCTGTGTACTACTGTGTGCCTAGATTCCATGCACTCTCGTTGTGTTTGAAGTAAATATTGGAGACCGGAGGGTAACAGGTTGGCCTGTTGATTACAGCTAGTAATCGCTGTGTCTTGTTCCGCCCCCTCCCTGACACCCCAGCTTCCCAGGATGTGGAAAGCCTGGATCTCAGCTCCTTGCCCCATATCCCTTCTGTAATTTGTACCTAAAGAGTGTGATTATCCTAATTCAAGAGTCACTAAAACTCATCACATTATCATTGCATATCAGCAAAGGGTAAAGTCCTAGCACCAATTGCTTCACATACCAGCATGTTCCATTTCCAATTTAGAATTAGCCACATAATAAAATCTTAGAATCTTCCTTGAGAAAGAGCTGCCTGAGATGTAGTTTTGTTATATGGTTCCCCACCGACCATTTTTGTGCTTTTTTCTTGTTTTGTTTTGTTTTGACTGCACTGTGAGTTTTGTAGTGTCCTCTTCTTGCCAAAACAAACGCGAGATGAACTGGACTTATGTAGACAAATCGTGATGCCAGTGTATCCTTCCTTTCTTCAGTTCCAGCAATAATGAATGGTCAACTTTTTTAAAATCTAGATCTCTCTCATTCATTTCAATGTATTTTTACTTTAAGATGAACCAAAATTATTAGACTTATTTAAGATGTACAGGCATCAGAAAAAAGAAGCACATAATGCTTTTGGTGCGATGGCACTCACTGTGAACATGTGTAACCACATATTAATATGCAATATTGTTTCCAATACTTTCTAATACAGTTTTTTATAATGTTGTGTGTGGTGATTGTTCAGGTCGAATCTGTTGTATCCAGTACAGCTTTAGGTCTTCAGCTGCCCTTCTGGCGAGTACATGCACAGGATTGTAAATGAGAAATGCAGTCATATTTCCAGTCTGCCTCTATGATGATGTTAAATTATTGCTGTTTAGCTGTGAACAAGGGATGTACCACTGGAGGAATAGAGTATCCTTTTGTACACATTTTGAAATGCTTCTTCTGTAGTGATAGAACAAATAAATGCAACGAATACTCTGTCTGCCCTATCCCGTGAAGTCCACACTGGCGTAAGAGAAGGCCCAGCAGAGCAGGAATCTGCCTAGACTTTCTCCCAATGAGATCCCAATATGAGAGGGAGAAGAGATGGGCCTCAGGACAGCTGCAATACCACTTGGGAACACATGTGGTGTCTTGATGTGGCCAGCGCAGCAGTTCAGCACAACGTACCTCCCATCTACAACAGTGCTGGACGTGGGAATTCTAAGTCCCAGTCTTGAGGGTGGGTGGAGATGGAGGGCAACAAGAGATACATTTCCAGTTCTCCACTGCAGCATGCTTCAGTCATTCTGTGAGTGGCCGGGCCCAGGGCCCTCACAATTTCACTACCTTGTCTTTTACATAGTCATAAGAATTATCCTCAACATAGCCTTTTGACGCTGTAAATCTTGAGTATTCATTTACCCTTTTCTGATCTCCTGGAAACAGCTGCCTGCCTGCATTGCACTTCTCTTCCCGAGGAGTGGGGTAAATTTAAAAGTCAAGTTATAGTTTGGATGTTAGTATAGAATTTTGAAATTGGGAATTAAAAATCAGGACTGGGGACTGGGAGACCAAAAATTTCTGATCCCATTTCTGATGGATGTGTCACACCTTTTCTGTCAAAATAAAATGTCTTGGAGGTTATGACTCCTTGGTGAAACCTTCTCACATTCTCATTGGAAGCATATGGGT